CTCTGCCAATTTCTCAACCTAATTTCCCTAAAGCTTAAGGGCCTCTTAGAGTGTATACAACATCTATTTCCAAATTTTGTCCTGGCCCTGGCCCAGCCCAGCCAAGCCCAGCCCAGCATAGGTGTGCTGTTAAAACTTAATCAGGAGAAAGGGATTCTTATCCTGGCCCTACCACTTAGTAGCTGTGTGACCCTGGGTAAGTCATTTACACTTTTCAGTCTCGGTTTCCTCATCTGCAAAATGGAGATAGAAATATCAACCCGAAGGGCTATTGTAAGAATTATATGACAAAAAGTGAAGGCTCTTTGTACAGTGCTAGGCTCATAGTGGCTGCTCATTCGCTCATCCATTCCTTCGTTCCTTGAATTCACCAAGCCTTCTCCATCTTCCTAGCTCCCCCTTGTCATCGCCTCTCGAAACCTTTTCCCCCCAAAAGGTTGCCTTCCAGTTATCTTCCTTCCATCCCACCTCCATTTTTCCAGACTCTCCGGATCCTCTCAATCAGAAGCAACACAGACACCTACATCCCTCTTCTCCCCCATATTCTCCTTACCTGGCGACCGGGCCCCCAGCACAGCAGTGGCAGCAGCAGCCGCTGCCGCAAACAAGCTCCCCCAGGACAGCTCCAGCCCGGAGTCCACCTGAGCCATTTGTCCCCGCCCCCTCCCTCAGCCCTGCTCCAGGATTGGGCCGTTTCCGTCAGTACTCTCTCTGATTGGCTGTCCCGGTTTCGCCCGAGCAGGAGATGGGGAGTGAACCCCTTTACTGCCAATCAGCGGTTGCCGCTGCCTAAGCCTCTCCCCAGGTACGCCGCTCACGCCGTAAGCCCTCCTGTTGGACCTAGCGGAACTCCGGGTTTGGAGTCAACCTCTTAGGGGCGGAGAAAAAAACAGCGGAAAAAAAAAAAAAAAAGAAGACTCCCTTCAGCTGAGGGCAGGGCTCTGCGCCCGCGCTGCGCGGCGGTGACGACATTCGCCCGCGTCCGCAGCTGAGCGTTATGAGCGCCTGCGCAGTGGCTCCGAGCGGGCGGTTGCTTGTTGGTTGTTGTAGTAACCGGGGAAGCAGCCGTCGGCGGCTGCCCTGAGCCTTCCTGGGGAAGGAGGAGGGAGGTAGGCGCAGAGCGCGGTCCACGCCTGCTCGCCCCGAACCATGGGAAGATGAGACAGGTAAACGCCTGCGCCCGCGCGCTTCCCTACCCTCAATTGATCCAATCAAGTTGATTTCTTGCAGGAATCTGTGCCATCCAAATTGCTTGATCCAGTGAATCTGCTAGGAAAGGTCTCTGAGGCCCCCGTCTGCTGACTGCATGACAAACCCTAAAGGAAATGCCAATCGTGATGGCCCGGGACCTGGAGGAAACAGCATCATCCTCAGAGGATGAGGAGGTCATAAGTCAAGAGTAAGTAATAGCAAGCCTGCTTTCAACCTGTGGTAAATTAATGAAGGCTTTTTTGTCGTTATAGGGATCATCCATGCATCATGTGGACTGGAGGCTGCAGGAGAATTCCAGTTTTGGTATTCCATGCCGACGCTATTCTTACAAAGGACAACAATATTAGAGTAATTGGAGGTGCGTATAACCTCTCCCACAGAGGACGGAGCTAGTTACTGAACTTGATTCTGTTTTTCTTTAGAACGTTATCATTTGTCTTATAAGATTGTACGAACGGACAGTCGCCTAGTACGCAGCATTCTGACAGCCCATGGATTTCATGAAGTAAGTTTATTTTTAATACCTCACCTGATCTGTTTTGCCTTCTTGTCTTTCTGTCTGCCCTCAGGTTCACCCAAGCAGCACTGACTATAACCTAATGTGGACAGGATCCCACCTGAAGCCCTTCTTACTGCGCACCCTCTCTGAAGCACAAAAAGTTAATCACTTTCCCAGGTAATGCTCTTTGTAGCTGCTTTGCTTCATTTTACTGAATGGAAATACTTTTTTGATTTTTCAGGTCTTATGAACTTACCCGGAAGGACCGACTGTACAAAAACATTATTCGAATGCAGCATACACATGGATTCAAGGCTTTTCACATCCTCCCCCAGACCTTCCTCCTGCCAGCTGAGTACGCGGAATTTTGTAGTAAGTGCTTGACAGAGAATGCCCCAGTCCCCCTCTGTTTTTTATCTCCCAATATTTTGAGCAGATTCATATTCGAAGGACCGGGGACCTTGGATAGTAAAACCAGTGGCATCTTCAAGGGGGCGGGGCGTCTACCTGATCAACAATGTAAGTATGCAGCAGATGGCAAACCTCTCTCCCTATTCTTTCATTCTTTCTCTTTACTCAATAGCCAAACCAGATCTCCCTGGAAGAGAACATTTTGGTCTCCCGTTACATTAACAACCCCCTGCTCATAGATGGTGAGTTGTGATTAGGCCCTTGACCAAATTGGTTTTTTTGTGAATACAAACTTTTTTTTTTTAGATTTCAAGTTTGACGTGCGCCTCTATGTGCTCGTGACTTCCTATGATCCTCTTGTCATCTATCTCTATGAAGAAGGATTGGCTAGGTAAGAAGCTGTTTGGGGGTGAAGGGGTTGGGTCCTGGCATTTAACCTGTTTCCCTTCTATCAGGTTTGCAACTGTGCGATATGATCAAGGAGCCAAGAACATTCGGAACCAGTTCATGCATCTGACAAACTACAGTGTCAACAAGAAAAGTGGAGATTACGTCAGGTACTGGCTGTGTCTGAGCCAGAAGTCAGAGGATATGTGACTTTGATTTATTAATTTGTTTTAGTTGTGACGATCCAGAAGTGGAGGATTATGGAAACAAATGGAGCATGAGTGCTATGCTTAGGTACCTGAAACAAGAAGGCAGAGATACAACCGGTGAGTACTGGGCCTTTTTCCTTCTTGACTTCTGAGTCTGAAATTTAAAAATTTTTGTTTGCAGCATTGATGGCCCATGTAGAAGACCTGATCATTAAGACTATAATCTCTGCTGAACTAGCTATTGCTACTGCCTGTAAAACCTTTGTTCCTCATCGCAGCAGTTGTTTTGGTAAGGAGACTCAAGAAGCTTAACATGTTTTGATCTTGTGTATTGTGTTGTGTTGTATTTCTAGAACTCTATGGCTTTGACGTGCTCATAGATTCTACTCTGAAGCCATGGTTGTTGGAAGTGAATCTCTCTCCTTCTTTGGCCTGGTAAGTCAGTTCCATCAACTAAAAAAGGACAATCAATTGCTCTTTTCTTTCTCTGTTCTGTTAGTGATGCGCCTCTGGACCTAAAGATTAAAGCCAGTATGATTTCAGATATGTTCACTGTTGTAGGTGAGTAGTAGTATTTTCTGAACTGGACTCACGCAGGTTTTAATGTTGCCCATTCCCCATTCAGGATTTGTGTGCCAAGATCCTGCCCAGCGGGCATCAACTCGGCCAATTTATCCCACCTTTGAGTCTTCCAGGCGAAACCCTTTCCAGAAACCTCAGGTAAGCCAATTCCACAGCAGGGAGCCTGAAGGTTTTTTTACTATTTTCATTTTCTTCTCCTTAGCGTTGCCGTCCACTCTCTGCCAGTGATGCGGAAATGAAAAACCTCGTGGGCTCAGCCCGGGAGAAAGGGCCAGGGAAGTTGGGTGGTTCTGTGCTTGGTCTGTCAATGGAGGAGGTAAAGATAAGTTCATTTTAGGCTTTTGTGGGTAGGTACTCATTTTATCTTATTTTTCATCTAGATCAAAGTTTTACGAAGGGTGAAGGAGGAGAATGATCGGCGAGGTGGATTTATTCGCATATTTCCTACATCTGAGACATGGGAAATATATGGGTGAGGTGACTACCTTTTTTTTTTATTCTTTAAGAAATAACCAGTTTCTTTCTTTGCTTTTCAGGTCCTACCTCGAGCATAAGACCTCAATGAACTATATGCTGGCAACACGCCTCTTCCAGGACAGGTAGAGATTTGCTAAACTTTAAATTTAGGACTAGGCCATAGCTACCATGTTGCTTTTCCCCTAGAATGACTGCTGATGGAGCGCCAGAATTGAAGATAGAGAGTCTGAATTCAAAGGCCAAGCTGCATGCTGCACTTTACGAGAGGAAGCTCCTGTCTCTGGAGGTGCGAAAACGTAGACGACGGAGTAGCAGATTGAGGGCAATGAGGCCAAAATACCCAGGTACCTGCTGGTGAGCTTTCACCAAACTCCCTTTTCAGCAACATTAGTGATTCTTCGTATTTAGTGATTACCCAACCAGCTGAAATGAATGTTAAAACTGAGACAGAGAGTGAAGAGGAGGAAGAAGTCGCATTAGATAATGAAGATGAAGAACAGGAGGCTTCCCAGGAGGAGTCTGCAGGATTTCTTAGAGAAAATCAAGCCAAATATACACCCTCATTGACAGCTTTGGTAGAAAATACACCCAAAGAAAATTCCATGAAAGTTCGTGAATGGAATAATAAAGGTGGACACTGCTGCAAACTTGAGACTCAGGAGCTAGAGCCTAAATTTAACCTGATGCAGATTCTTCAAGATAATGGCAATCTTAGGTATGTATCTTTTATAATTATATTAGTAAAACACATAACGGTATGTTGTTTTGGATTTCTATAGCAAAATGCAGGCCCGAATAGCATTCTCTGCCTATCTCCAGCATGTTCAAATTCGCCTGATGAAAGACAGTGGCGGTCAGACGTTCAGTGCCAGTTGGGCTGCCAAAGAGGATGAACAGATGGTAAGGCTTTTCTTACTGAAACCTTTTTACTTTTTTTTTTCTCCCACGACTCTTTAATTTATAGGAGCTGGTTGTTCGTTTCCTCAAGCGAGCATCAAATAACCTCCAGCATTCACTGAGGATGGTATTACCCAGTCGACGATTGGCACTTCTGGAACGCAGAAGAATCCTGGCCCACCAGCTGGGTGACTTTATCATTGTATACAACAAGGTAAGTCTTTTTCTGTTAGTCTTGTGCTTTGGTTGTTTTTCTGTGGGGTTTGGGCACTGGGTAGGAAACAGAACAAATGGCTGAAAAGAAATCAAAGAAGAAAGTTGAGGAAGAAGAGGAAGATGGGGTGAATATGGAAAACTTTCAGGAGTTCATCAGACAAGCAAGGTAGTAGACATTCTTGATTGATAAAAGCTGTCCTGTCTGACCATACTTTTTCTCCTCATTTCAGTGAGGCTGAACTGGAGGAGGTGTTGACTTTTTATACCCAAAAGAACAAGTCTGCTAGTGTCTTCCTGGGGACTCACTCTAAAATTTCTAAGAACAACAACAATTATTCTGATAGTGGGGCAAAAGGTGGTAAGTATACTGGTTAATGAACGAAAAATAAGAGAGAGTCCAAGCTCATTATTTCTTATTTCAGATCACCCTGAGACTATAATGGAAGAAGTGAAAATAAAGCCACCTAAACAGCAACAGACGACAGAAATTCATTCTGATAAATTATCTCGTGAGTGATTTCAAACCTACCTAGATTTGCTGAATGATGTCTTGTTTTGTTTTGTTTTTAATAGGATTTACCACTTCAGCAGAAAAAGAGGCAAAATTAGTTTATAGCAATTCCTCCTCTGGTCCTACTGCTACTCTGCAGAAAATTCCCAACACCCATTTGTCATCTGTTACAACCTCTGACCTCTCTCCAGGGCCTTGCCACCATTCTTCTTTATCTCAAATTCCTTCAGCTATCCCCAGCATGCCTCACCAGCCAACAATTTTACTGAACACAGTCTCTGCCAGTGCTTCTCCCTGCCTACATCCCGGGGCACAGAACATCCCAAGCCCTACTGGCCTGCCACGCTGTCGATCAGGAAGTCACACCATTGGTCCCTTTTCTTCCTTCCAAAGTGCTGCACACATCTATAGCCAGAAACTGTCTCGTCCCTCTTCAGCAAAGGCAGGTGAGTGAGAGAACGAAAGACAGTCCACAATGAAATGAGTGAAAACTTTTCTCCGTTTTAGCAGGATCGTGCTATCTAAACAAGCATCATTCAGGAATAGCCAAAACACAAAAAGAGGGAGAAGATGCTTCTTTATATAGCAAACGGTACAACCAAAGTATGGTTACAGCTGAACTTCAGCGGCTAGCTGAGAAGCAGGCAGCGAGACAGTATTCTCCATCCAGCCACATCAACCTCCTCACCCAACAGGTACGGATGGTCTGGGGTGTCCAAGAGCTCTTAAGTCAGGTTATTTCCCTCGCTTTATTTCTAGGTAACAAACCTGAATTTGGCAACTGGCATCATAAACAGAAGCAGTGCTTCAGCTCCCCCAACCCTCCGACCCATCATCAGTCCTAGTGGCCCGACATGGTCTACACAGTCAGACCCCCAAGCTCCCGAGAATCACTCCAGCTCTCCTGGAAGCAGGTATGTGAAGGGCCCTGCAACTAGCATTTGGGACTCTAAGAAACCTGCTTGCTTTTCTCTTCAGGAGCCTGCAGACAGGGGGATTTGCCTGGGAAGGAGAAGTAGAAAACAACGTGTACAGCCAGGCTACAGGGGTGGTCCCCCAGCACAAGTATCACCCCACAGCAGGCAGCTATCAGCTTCAATTTGCCCTGCAGCAACTTGAACAACAAAAACTTCAGTCCCGGCAGCTCCTGGACCAGAGTCGAGCCCGGCACCAGGTAATTCAAGATAAGTCTTTTCCATGTGTTATCATCGATCATTTTTTTCCTTTTTTTTTTGTAGGCAATCTTTGGCAGCCAGACACTACCTAACTCCAATTTATGGACAATGAATAATGGTGCAGGTTGTAGAATTTCCAGTGCCACAGCTAGTGGCCAGAAGCCAACCACTCTGCCACAAAAAGTGGTACCACCTCCAAGTTCTTGCGCCTCCCTGGTTCCCAAACCCCCACCCAACCACGAACAAGTGCTCAGAAGGGCAACATCCCAGAAAGCTTCCAAGTAAGTTTTTTTCTGTTCAATTTCTACTGAGTTGCAGGTCTGACCAAGCTCCTTTGTGTTTCAGAGGGTCCTCCGCGGAAGGGCAGCTGAATGGACTCCAGAGCAGCCTTAACCCTGCAGCCTTTGTGCCCATCACCAGCTCTACAGGTTAGTGGGCACCAGCTCTTCTGCAACTGGATATTCATTTCATGGTTGCCTTTCTCTTTTTCAGATCCTGCTCACACTAAAATATGAACCACAAACACACAGAGAAACAACCTGTTCACCACTCCTGGGTGCATGATTGAGGGTGAAGCATCCACCAGCACTTCAAGGGGTCCATAGTATTTTTTTTTTTGCTGCCTCAAAGTCCCCAAAGCCTTCGAGCAGAAGTGGCAGTAGATGGTTGCCAATCAGCCAATGCAGACTTTCACTGGGACAACAAGAAAGCAGATCTTCTGGGTTTTGATGGAACTTGGCAGTGGGGACATTCAGCTGATGCATTATATACCCCGTCAGAGCACACTTGTATCTTTTACCTTCCCTTTGCCCCATGCCCCCAAACTGCTTAGGTCTTCTCTGTCCCTTTACTGCTGCTGCACAGAGATGATATAAAAGAGGCTCTTTGGCTATTTGCATTTTGCTTCCTCTTCTTTTCCAGATTACAGTATGAAGCTTTATTTTCTTTGTACAAGCTTAAAATTTCAACATCATCATCCGCCAAAGTTGTTCCTCCCTTTTCGGAGGATCTAGGGGGAAAGAGGAGCATTCATCACAAGTTTCCTAGAGAGAGGAGACAAATCGGTGTGCCATTGACAACATGAGCCAGGGTAAAGGCACCCTTTGGAATTACTGATTTCAAAGATTAATAAAGTAATTCTATTTTTATTTTCTTTTTTTTCCCTTTACTAATTTCCCAA